CGTTGCACGAAACCATTTATATATGTTCAGAATAGGCAAATCCATTGAACATAAAGTAGATTATTGGTTGCCAAGGGCTGGCAGGAGGGGGAAGTGGGGCATGGACTGCTACTGGGTGTGTGTGTCAGGGGGGTTCTTTTTGAGGTGATTAAATATTCTGGAATTAGTGGTGATATTTGCACATCTTTGTGAATACACCAAAAATCACTGAATTGTACACTGTAAAGGGGTACATTTTATGGTATGTGAAGTATATGGTAACTTAAAAACTGGGGAAAAATCACGAACAGCAGTACATTTTCTGCGCATCTTTTATGTACTAGGCAACTGTGGTAGTCATAAATTCTGTCACACAGATCGCATAGTTGTCAATAGTGCCCCTTTCACATCAATGTTTTTAGTGCTTATGTGAGTACCTACCGTGCAATCAATCAACCTTTCTAGCATCCTGGGATTCCTTGAAGAATAAAATCTGGTTTCTGAATACCTGACTCCAGGTATGCACACTAGCGCGTACATCAAACTGCGAGGGTCTATGTTATTTTATTTTATTTTTATTTTATTTTTGAGACGAAGTCTCGCTCTGTCACCCAGGCTGGAGTGCAGTGGCGCGATCTCCGCTCACTGCAACCTCCGCCTCCCGGGTTCAAGCAGTTCTCCCTGCCTCAGCCTCCCGAGTAGCTGGGGTTAGAGGCGCCCGCCACCACGCCCGGCTAATTTTTGTATTTTTAGTAGAGACGGGGTTTCGCCATGTTGGCCAGGCTGGTCTCGAACTCCTGTTATCAGGTAATCCGCCCGCCTGGGCCTCCCAAAATCCTGGGATTACAGGCGTGAGCCACCACGCCCGGCCAGTGTTACTTAAAAGTATTACCTCGCACCTGTAACTCCAGGAAAGAGCCGGGGCAAAAATCCGTAACCAAGACAACAGGGCGCGATTCCAATCAAGATGGCCGCCAGCGCCTCTAGACGCCCTCTACGAGGCCGTCCCCGGAAGTGGCGTTACGCGCAGCTTCCGGTTCCGCCTGTTCCGGCGCACGTAATCGCCGAGGGCACGTGCATGCCCCCTGGTTAAGAGTTGCAGGTAGCGGTAGCGATGGACACTCTGGATCGAGTAGTGTAAGTGCGCTGGGTCTCAGCCCCGGGGAGCGTAAATAGTTATGAATTGTGCTTTTCTGAACAGAAAGCCCAAAACGAAAAGAGCCAAGAGATTCCTTGAGAAGAGAGAACCGAAACTCAATGAAAATATTAAAAATGCCATGCTGATTAAAGGGGGAAATGCAAATGCAACAGTGACAAAAGTACTTAAAGATGTGGTAAGTATATATACTTAATCTTTAAAAGGTATTTGTTTTGAAAGCTATAAATTTTGTTTTACAGTATGCACTGAAAAAACCATACGGTGTACTATATAAAAAGTAAGTCATGATTTCTTTTACTGTATTTTAAATATTAAAATTGTCACTTTTTTGATATTCTTAGGAAAAATATTACAAGACCTTTTGAGGATCAGACATCACTGGTAAGTATAATAATCTTTATGATTTAAGAAAGATGGACTAAATGGGATTTATTTGGTTTTATAGGAATTCTTTTCAAAGAAGTCAGATTGTTCTTTATTCATGTTTGGCTCCCATAATAAGAAGCGGCCAAATAATCTAGTAATAGGTAAGTATAATTTACTTTTTAATGTTTTCACTAATACATGCTTAAAAATACATTTTCCTTCCAGGTCGTATGTATGACTACCATGTGCTGGATATGATTGAATTAGGTATTGAGAATTTTGTCTCTCTAAAAGACATTAAGGTAAGATACTCATAGAAATGAAAAGTATTTTGATTATATAATTGCTTTTTTTTTTTTTTTTTAGAACAGTAAATGTCCTGAGGGAACAAAACCCATGCTGATATTTGCTGGCGATGATTTCGATGTAACAGAAGATTATAGAAGACTAAAAAGTCTTCTTATTGGTAAGTATTTTAGTATTTATTATCTTCAGGGTTGTTTTGTTAATAATTTAATATGTGCTTTTAGATTTCTTCAGAGGCCCCACAGTATCAAATATCCGCCTGGCTGGATTAGAGTATGTTCTGCACTTCACTGCACTGAATGGGAAGATTTACTTTCGAAGCTATAAGTAAGTGCATTTCTTCACATATTTTCTTAATCAAGCAACATTTCTTTTTACCTATTTCCTAAAGGTTGCTGTTGAAGAAATCTGGTTGCAGAACACCACGGATTGAATTGGAAGAGATGGGACCCTCATTGGATCTGGTTCTGAGGAGGACACACCTGGCATCGGATGACCTTTATAAATTATCTATGAAAATGCCAAAAGCTCTCAAGGTATATAACTTAGAGCTTGGTACCACATTTATCCATTAAATATATACATATTCTTTTATCGTAGCCAAAGAAGAAGAAAAATATTTCCCATGATACTTTTGGTACAACTTATGGAAGGATTCATATGCAGAAGCAAGACCTAAGCAAACTACAAACCAGGAAAATGAAGGGGTTGAAGAAGCGACCTGCAGAAAGGATAACAGAAGACCACGAGAAAAAGTCAAAAAGAATTAAAAAAAATTGATGGAACTTAGCCAGCCACTACTGTTTCATTGTGTTCTACTTAAGAGAATTATCAAGCGTCAATCCATTCAGAGTTTCTTATAAGATCTTATTATATATTTTTATAACATGATAATTTTACGATATATTATTATGAACAGTAATATACTAGTATTAAGTGTAAAGTAAGCCTTTTATTTGAGACATTACACCCTGGTGTGCCATTTTCTCTTGTGATATCCCCTGCCCTCCACAAATTCTTCTTTCTCATTGGGTGGATGGATGGGTGAGGAGGGATCTCCATAACCATTGGGATTTTTTTGAATTTCTGGCCTTAGCTAAAGAAAGCCACAGAAAGCCGGACCCGCAGGAGCTGTGTAAACAATCTCAGTATGAATTACCTGGAAAGTTAACCTCCTCTCCCAACATGGATCTACATTCTGATTTTTATTTTCTACTTTTATTTTGCCTGAAATCCTACTCGTTGACATTTGAGATTTTAAGCTTTGTGGCTGAAAATATATAGATCTCTGAGAGGGATGTCTGCTATCTGATTATTGATAAATTACACTACTGTTGATTGTTTTAAGAGACTCTACTACTAAGTAGAGCCCACCCCGCTTCTCTGAGACGAAACCTGTGTTTTTTGGTTGGTTTGTTTTTAAGAGATGGGGTCTTGTTCTGTCACCTAGGGTGGAGTGCAGTGGCACAATCACAGCTCACTGCAGCCCTGAACTCCTGGGCTCAAGTAATCCTCCTGCCTGAGCCTCTTACGTAGCTGGGATTACAGGCATGAGCCACTGAGCCCTACTTTTTTTTTTTAAAGCAATGAGGTCTTGCTGTGTTGCCCAGGCTGGACTCAAATTCCTGGGCTCAAGTGATCCTCCCACTTCACCTTCCTGAGCAGCCGGAACTACAGATGTTGGTCCACTGCACCTGGCAGAAAAGAAGTTTTGATAGGGGCAGAAATGAAAAAGGAGAAAACAGGTGAGTTTTAAGGTGCAGGGCACTTTAGGGTACTGGGTAGCCCTAGGTAGCTAAAGGTTGCATGAAGGCCCTGGGCGTTTGCAGATGGTGTAGAAGCCAGCCAAAGCCTAACTACTTGTTTTGAAAGTTTCTTGAAGACAGGCCTTGTGCCTAGGAAAACAGAAGCTTTCTTCTTCCTTCTACTAGTATTGCATACTTGTTTTTCTGGAATAGGGTGTTAAGTTCCTTGATTCAGTCCTTGACAAGGAATCTCCTTTATACAAGTGCCAGTAATGTTGTAAAGGTACAGACATACGCAAATCATAATTTGTTACATGAAGTACCAGTGCTTTCTTTTTTGTTGTTTTTTGAGACAGAGTCTCGCTCTGTCGCTCAGGCTGGAGTGCAGTGGCGCGATTTCAGTTCACTGCAACCTCCACCTCCCAGGTTCAAGCATTCTTCTGCCTCAGCCTCCCGAGTAGCTGGGATTACAGGCACCCACCACCACGCCTGGCTGATTTTTTGTAGAGACAGGGTTTCACTTCAATTCCATGTTAGAGAGCTCCGTGCCTGTGTATACATGCCTTTATGTAAGCTTGCTCAGCTACAGATCAACAATGCTGGCACTAAGCAAAAGTTCGAGCCTCAGCTTTACCTTCTACCCTTTCCCTTCTCTTTTGAATCCATTCCTTAGCTTTCCCTAGTCCTCTCCGGATAGCTGTTACTCTCCTCTTGCCAGAAAAATGAAGGAGCTGGTATCATTTATACTTTTTGTTTGATTATACGTTTAACCAAAGACCATACAGTCTCGTACCTGAATCAGACATTTGCACTTTATATCTAAATGAGAAGAAGGGGCTCAGATAAGTCGTTTGCTGCCATCTGGAGGTAGATGGACAATAGCTGAGAAGGGGAGCCATGAAAAGAACATCAGGAGTGATGGACGCATAGTCCTTCCCCAAAGCCTCGCTCATCACTGGTAGGAGGCAAAGCAGTGGGTCCTCCTCACCAGCCGCTTACGGGACCCTGCCATGCCTGGACCCCTCTATCAGGAAGACCTACCCCAGCACTACTGGAAAATCAGCCAATCTTAACCCAAAGATGGCCATGATTTCTGTATGTGAGACGTCTTAAGGGTGTTTTTGTTTGTTTTAATCAGCCCTCTTGTTTGAGATTTGGCAATACATTTCTGTTTTCTAGGTAATTTCTGTGTCTGATGGTAGAGGATCTAATAAGTATTGGAATGCTTCCTATTTGCTGATAGAAGTACCAAATAGTATTATTGAAGTCTAACAAAGACTTTTTGTTGAGAACACCTTGTAGTGTTGTACTATCTGGAACTCTTGAGCTGCCATTTATATCACTTTTTGTGGAGAGCACATCTTGATTTTCAGTTGTCCTTACTTTAGAATACAACACACATAAATTGGAGACTATGTATTCATTTCAATGGAGGTGGTAAATTGCCTGTTTTAAGTTTTACTTAATGTTGGGTTTTGGTAGATGAGGAAAGCATTTTGGTTATTTGTTTTGTTTTAAATACCAAATTTCTTATATTTTTTCTGGAATATTAATACTATTACCAAGCTATTATTTCATGGAATTTGGGTTTCTTTTTTTTTGTTTTTTTAAAATTAAGTGCTGTTTGTTTTCTTGGTTATTGAACATAATCCAAAGTAGAGATGTTATTACTCAATTCAAGAAAAGAAAGGGCTAATAAAACTTAACTTCAAGTCAGTTTTCATTTATCTGATTAGCTACTTACATGA